GAAGCGCCCGTTGGGCGTGTGGGTTTCTGTGTGAGTCTGAATCTGTCTGTGTGTGTTTGAATCTGTCTGTTTGTGTCTGCACTGGAACCACCCCCGCAGCGGAGCCGGGATGCTTCCTCGGGTGGAGGGTGCCCTGCTTTTCCATTTCCTCTCCTCCTCTCTGCACTCTCCCGGGAGCCACTCCCATGGGCGCCTCTCCAGCCCCTGGCCTGGAAGCACCAGGAACCCTGGGGATGGGGCAGACCCTCACAGCCCGGGGTCTGGAGCCGGTGTCGGAGCTCATCTGGGCCCATGACCTCTCCAGACATTTGGCAAAATCAAGGCCCTTAGACCAGGGACAGACCCAAGCCCAGGCCCTCCCAGAGGTCCTAGGACGCAACCCTTTGTGCCCTTGGGCTCTGGAAGAGGTTTGGGAAGGGTTTGGGGTGGAAGATGGCAAAGAGCAGCTTGGCCAGGTGAGGATGAGGCAGGGCAGACACAGGCCAGTGGGGCGTGCCATGTGCCACAGATGGAGAGGACCAGGAGCCAGTGGCCCGGCAGGCACAGCCCGGTTGGCGTGGGCCAGAGCGCCCATCACTGACCCGTGAGAACTCGACTGCCCCTGCCAGCTCTGGCACTGCCCCCTCCCAGCCGCCCCGCCCTAGCACCCTGGGGGGCACCCCGCCCAACCGTGGCCTGGTCCGGCCCCTCCCGCCCTTTGCTCCAGTTCCCGGGCTTGGCACCTATAGTGGGGGTGCCGCCCGCCTGCCAGGCTCCGGGGCCGGGCCCACGGGAGGGTGGGGCGGCTGGGAAGCTGGCACGCTGCCCCGGGGGAGCCTCTCTCGGCAGGCGCCCGGGTGCCGCGGGGGGGAGGGGGAACAAAGGGCTCATTCTCCCCGTGCGCAGCCGGTGGCATCGCCGGGGCGTTGGCGGAAGCCCCCGGGGCCCGGGAGGGGGCAGGCCCAGGCGCGGCCGCCGAATCACGGGCTCCTGTTTCCCGCAGGGTGCTGGAGGAGGAAACCGGCGGAGCAGCTTCCCCACTCTCAGTTGCGCTTCTGGCGATGGCGATCAGAGGTCCTGCTGCGCTCTCCGCCGCGCTCTACCTCCATTAGCCGCGCTGCGCGGTGCTGCGCCCTCGCCGGTGCCTCTCTCCTGGGTCCCAGGATCGGCCCCCACCATCCAGGCACGACCCCCTTCCCCGGCCCCTCGGCCTTTCCCCCAACTCGGCCATCTCCGACCCGGGGCGCGTGTTCCCCCCGGCCCGGCGCCTTCTCTCCCTCCGGGGGCACCCGCTCCCTAGCCCCGGCCCGGCCCTCCCCGCGGCGCAGCACGGAGTCTCGGCGTCCCATGGCGCAACCTACGGCCTCGGCCCAGAAGCTGGTGCGGCCGATCCGCGCCGTGTGCCGCATCCTGCAGATCCCGGAGTCCGACCCCTCCAACCTGCGGCCCTAGAGCGCCCCCGCCGCCCCGGGGGAAGGAGAGCGCGAGCGCGCTGAGCAGACAGAGCGGGAGAACGCGTCCTCGCCCGCCGGCCGGGAGGCCCCGGAGCTGGCCCATGGGGAGCAGGCGCCCGGTGCCGGCCACGACGACCGCCACCGCCCGCGCCGCGACCGGCCGGTGAAGCCCAGGT